TTGGAAATGTGAAGCTGAAGATACAGAAGAAAATTCCAACTCTACTTACAGATAAAATTCTAATTTGGGGTTGGGCACAGTGGCTAACACCTGTAATCCCAGTGCTTTGGGAGGACGAGGTGGGAGGATAGCTTGAGGCTAGGAGTTCCAGACCAGTGTCCTGGTCAACACAGCGAGACCCCATGTCTACCACAAATAAATAAATAAATAATTTTCTCTGCAATTGGAGATATGAGTGGAGTCTCAAGAACGTTCTGGCTATAGATTGTTGACATAGGAGTTCAGTAGCTAAATACATCTATGGCAGGTATAAGAAGAGTAAGTGGTGGAGAAAGTTGTAAAAACAGGAGGGAAGATTAACTTCTGACCGTTGACGCCTTGGGGAATCACAGCTGGGCTTCAGACGATTCTTCAGTTCCTAGTGCTGGGGCTAGTGTCTATGAAATACGTTTTCCCCCTCCCTCCAGGCCTCCTAGGTAGTTAGGACTTTTCAATAACATTGGACATTGCCATATGCACATGAACACACTCAGTTTTAATTTCTCAGATTCTCCGCTTGCTGGCTTCTAAAACTGTTGTAAGAACTGTTATCTGGCTTCACAGGGTTGTGACAAGGCGGTGAAATGCTTTGAAAAGTGTCTATAGCTAAACAAACGTGAGGTACCGGCGCTCGCAACTTTTCCCCAGGAGATGTGCACCTCTATTTAGAGCGTAATGCCCAGACTATTTTCGTTGCTTTCCGTCCCCGCCCGCCTTCTGCCACGGACAGTTACAAACCTGGTCGATAATTATCCTGGGAGAACTCGACGTCCCAGCTAAGAACGCAGGTCAGAGATCAGAGATCAGAGACAGAAGGATCTTGGGGAGGAGCAGGGGCCGGGCATGACGTAGCAACTGGCAGCGCCGCCGATTGGCAGATGAGAAGGTTGTTCCCTCAGGGCGGCTGCTGATTGGCTACGGGAGGCAGAGGCGTGACGTCCTCAGAAGTTGAGCAAACACCTCCTACTTCCCGGCCTTCCATCCCAGTTTCTTCTAGGAATTCGGAGCCTCCCCTGCAGCGACTCGGAAGATTCGAGGCGGCGGGGGACAAGTCGGCGCCCCAGAGCGGACGAGGTGAGGAGAGGAGAGGTCCCCGCGGAGAGCTGTTGTTGCTCTGCTCTTTACATTGTCTTTACAGTCACCAGGTGTCAAGATGCTGCAAGTACATAGGACTGGACTGGGCAGGCTGGGGGTCAGCCTCTCCAAGGGTCTTCACCACAAAGCTGTGTTGGCCGTCCGGAGGGAGGATGTGAACGCCTGGGAGAGAAGGGCCCCGCTAGCTCCCAAGCACATCAAAGGCATCACCAATCTGGGATACAAGGTCTTGATACAGCCTTCGAATCGGCGGGCCATTCATGATAAGGTGAGTATTTCCAATATTTTTATGTGAGAATAATAATAACCTTTAATCATAATTACAATTTCAGGACTATGTCAAAGCTGGTGGCATTCTTCAGGAGGATATTTCTGAAGCTTGTCTAATTTTAGGAGTTAAAAGACCTCCAGAGGAAAAATTAATGTCCAGGAAGACTTATGCATTTTTCTCCCACACAATAAAAGCTCAGGAGGCCAATATGGGCTTGTTGGATGAGATTCTAAAACAGGTAATTAGTGATTAATATTTATAAATATTAATGTCCAGTTGAAATTTTTTTATCCTCTTTTCAGGAAATTCGCCTTATTGATTATGAGAAAATGGTGGATCATAGAGGAGTACGGGTAGTGGCATTTGGACAGTGGGCTGGTGTGGCAGGTAAGTATGCCAGGGCTTACATCACCCACTTCATAGTCTTTCTATTGGTCTGATTCTGTAACAGGAATGATCAACATTTTACATGGAATGGGTTTAAGGCTCCTTGCTTTGGGACATCACACACCTTTTATGGTAAGAGATGTTTATTTTGCTAATTTTTTTGAGACTAACTTGAGTTGTGTATGTTTGTTTTCAGCACATTGGCATGGCTCATAACTACAGGAATAGCAGTCAGGCTGTGCAAGCTGTCCGTGATGCTGGCTATGAAATATCTTTGGGTTTGATGCCTAAGTCAATAGGACCCTTAACATTTGTGTTCACAGGAACTGGTAATGTTTCTAAGGTAACTTTTACCTGACTTCCTTTTGTAAAACATTTTTGGATTTTTACTCATGTGTTATTTGTAGGGAGCCCAAGCAATCTTTAATGAGCTACCTTGTGAATATGTGGAGCCCCATGAATTAAAAGAAGTTTCCCAAACTGGAGGTAAGGGACAGGAGATGACTAACTTTTAATGTCCCACTTTACTAATTTCTTTCTCCTTTTCAAGACCTCAGAAAAGTGTATGGGACGGTGTTAAGTCGTCATCATCATCTTGTCAGGAAAACAGATGCTGTGTATGATCCTGCAGAGTATGACAAACATCCGGAGCGCTACATAAGTCGTTTTAATACTGATGTGAGTATCATATTCACCTTTTAAGTTGGTTGCTATTTTCTTGAACCTGGAACTTGCATTACAGATTGCACCCTATACAACTTGCTTAATTAATGGAATCTACTGGGAACAAAACACTCCTCGCCTCCTAACCCGCCAAGATGCTCAGAGTCTCCTGGCTCCGGGCAAGTTCTCACCTGCTGGTGTGGAAGGCTGCCCTGCATTACCACACAAGTAAGGACTCTACTTCAGCAACGATAGTAGTTTCCTCTCATCTAAGTATTGATGTTATTTTCAGACTCGTGGCAATATGTGACATTTCAGCTGACACAGGAGGGTCTATAGAGTTTATGACTGAGTGTACAACAATAGAGCATCCCTTTTGCATGTATGATGCAGACCAGCATATTATTCATGACAGGTGAGTTTGCTAAAGTTGTTAGATGATATTCCTGCTTCTGAATAAACCACATTGCTGCTTTTAGTGTTGAAGGCTCGGGGATCCTGATGTGTTCCATTGACAATTTGCCGGCACAGCTCCCAATTGAAGCTACAGAATGCTTTGGAGACATGCTTTACCCTTATGTTGAAGAAATGGTAAGCAGACTGGTAATATCAGTAACAACTCTTTTATCTCTTACAAATCTCATTTTCCTTTCAGATATTATCAGACGCGACACAGCCTCTTGAAAGTCAGAATTTTTCTCCTGTGGTGAGAGATGTAAGTTATGAGCAGAATATTTTTTCATAAATCTAAAGAAATGTCTTGTGTCATATACATTTAGGCAGTGATTACATCCAACGGTACATTACCTGATAAATATAAATATATCCAGACACTCCGGGAGAGCAGGTAAGTATTGTTCAAATCCTCTTGTTTTATACCCTTTTTTTTTTTTTTTTTTTTTTTTAAATAGGGAACGTGCTCAGTCACTTTCAATGGGCACCAGGAGAAAGGTTTTGGTTCTTGGATCTGGCTACATATCTGAGCCTGTATTAGAATATTTATCAAGAGATGGCAATATAGAAATAACAGTAGGTAAATAAGCCCTAATTTTTGAAGAAGAAAAATCTAAAAATGTGACTTTTAATTACTGAAATAGGATCTGACATGAAGAATCAAATTGAACAGTTAGGCAAGAAATATAATATTAATCCTGTTAGCATGGACATTTGTAAACAAGAAGAGAAGCTGGGCTTCTTGGTGGCAAAACAGGATCTTGTCATCAGGTCAGTATCTGGCAAGAAATGAGTTTCATATTGAGTTTCTGATTAGTTTCTTCCTGTTTTCAAGCTTGTTGCCTTATGTATTGCACCCTCTTGTGGCCAAGGCCTGCATCACAAACAAAGTTAACATGGTCACTGCAAGCTACATCACACCAGCACTAAAAGAATTGGAAAAGAGGTAAGTTTTAATCATTTTAAACAAACTGAGTGGTTTTCCTTTTTCCTCTTTCCACCTGCTGCAGTGTGGAAGATGCTGGCATCACAATCATTGGTGAATTGGGATTGGACCCTGGTCTGGATCACATGTTAGCAATGGAAACAATAGATAAAGCCAAGGAAGTGGGAGCCACGGTGAGCCCAATTTGTACCCAAAGGCAACATTATCTTCCTTATTTATTGATTCTTTAATTTATAGATTGAATCATATATTTCCTACTGTGGTGGGCTTCCAGCCCCTGAACATTCAAACAATCCATTGAGATATAAATTTAGCTGGAGTCCAGTGGGAGTTTTGATGAATGTAATGCAGTCTGCCACCTATCTGCTCGATGGAAAGGTGAGGAATCTTATCCAAGCATAGTGATATCAAACCCCATGTGTGCCTTCTCAATGTTCCTCAGGTTGTGAATGTTGCAGGAGGCATCTCCTTTCTTGATGCCGTTACGTCCATGGATTTTTTTCCAGGATTAAATTTGGAAGGCTATCCTAACAGAGACAGTACGAAATATGCTGAGATTTATGGCATTTCTTCTGCTCACACTTTGTTGCGGGGGACACTGAGATATAAGGTAAGCAGCTGGACTTTAGATTCAACATGTTGTTTTATATACTGCTTATTAATTCTTGTTTCAGGGATATATGAAAGCTTTGAATGGATTTGTAAAATTAGGTCTTATAAACAGAGAAGCGCTTCCTGCCTTTAGACCTGAGGCCAACCCTCTCACCTGGGTGAGTGACTCCGAATTACGTTCTATCTGCTCCTTAGAAATATTGTATTTCTTTTTCTAACCAGAAACAACTCCTCTGTGACCTAGTTGGGATTTCACCCTCCTCTGAGCATGATGTGTTGAAGGAAGCTGTTCTTAAGAAACTAGGAGGAGACAATACCCAGTTGGAGGCTGCTGAATGGTAGGCACCCACCACTCAACTTAGAGCAAAATGAACTAATGCAGCCATCTCCTGTGCTTTTCAGGTTGGGCTTACTTGGGGATGAACAAGTTCCTCAGGCAGAGTCCATTCTGGATGCCCTCTCCAAGCATTTGGTCATGAAGCTTTCCTATGGTAGGCCATGAAGTATTAGCTAAATATACCTATGGTATTTTTACTTATCTTTATTTGTTTTAAGGTCCTGAAGAAAAAGATATGATTGTGATGAGAGACAGCTTTGGAATCAGACATCCTTCTGGACATTTAGAACATAAAACGATTGATCTTGTGGCTTATGGGGACATCAATGGCTTTTCAGCCATGGCTAAAACCGTGGGGTTACCCACCGCCATGGCAGCCAAAATGTTGCTTGATGGTAAGTCTGTTCATTTGAGGTGTAAGCCTGTTGAAATGGTAATTACACATTTATTTTCTTCCAGGTGAAATTGGAGCCAAAGGCCTAATGGGGCCCTTTTCAAAGGAGATCTATGGACCAATATTGGAGCGAATTAAAGCAGAAGGCATTATATATACTACACAGAGTACAATTAAACCATAATTGGGAATTATATTTTGTTTTTTTCTTCCCAGGCAATACACCTCTGAACATGTGTGTGATAAATGGGTTTGCTAATGTGCTGTTTTAAAGTATAAAGCATAATATGTTTTGGTTAACACAATGTACTTTTTGAACTATAAATCTTTATTTTAATATGGAAATGTTTGGAACAGGAGATGCAAGCCACTAACAGAGAACTTTAATAATTCTACCCTGTATTTTATAAATACGTATGTGAAAGTGATGATCATGCTATTTGTTAATTTATTGTGCCACTTTTTTTCTTTTGTTTTTTTTTTGTTGTTGTTGTTTTTTGAGATGGAGTCTCGCTCTGTCACCCAGGCTGGAGTGCAGTGGCGCGATCTCGGCTCACTGCAAGCTCCGCCTCCTGGGTTCACGCCATTCTCCTGCCTCAGCCTCCCAAGTAGCTGGGACTACAGGCACCCGCCACCACGCCCGGCTAAATTTTTTGTATTTTTCAGTAGAGACGGGGTTTCACCATGTTAGCCAGGATGTCCACTTTTTTCTTAAATGAACATATTGTCTTATAACCAGCAAATGAAGTTTTACTTTTTTAGTCAGAAAAAATTTCGTCATAAAGCTATATTTTTATATTTTTAAAATTGATACAGTTAGATACCTTCAGATTACCTAAGTTAAGTTTTTGCCAAAATGCTATTTTATGCCCTTTTTGTAAAGTTATGATTTATTTTGTAAATATAGTTCCTTATAGTTTTCTCTTGAGTGTTTGGACATGAGAATAGATAAGATTAAATTACAATTTACAAGATCACTTCATTAGGCACAGGAAAAGTATTTAACAAAATTCAACACCCTTTCACAATAAAAAATAAAAAATAAAAAACCCTCAACAAACTAGGAATAGAAGGAAACTTCCTCAACCTGATAAAGGGCATCTATGAAGAACCCATGGTTAGCATCATACTTAATGGTGAAGGACTGGATTATTTCCCCCTGAGATCAGAAACAAGACAAGGATGTCTGCTTTGGCCATTTCTATTCAACTTGTACTGGACAGTCAAGAAAGGGCAATTAGGCAAGAAAATAAAATAAAAGTCATCTAGGTTGGAAAGGAAGAAGTATAACTAAATAGAGATGGGAGACGATATGGTGGTTTTGTGCATAGTAATCCAAGGGAAAACTATAGAAAATCCAAAGGCATGATTTATTAATAAATAAATTCAGCAAAGTTACAGGATACAGGATTAAATATGCAGAAATTGGTTATCTTTCAATATAGTATCAATGAATAAATCAAAAATGATGTTAAGAAAACAATTTAATTTTCAACAATGGTCAAGCTTGGTGGCTTGTGCCTGTAATCCCAACACTTTGGGAGTCTGAGGCAGAAAGACTGCTAGAGGCCAGGAGACCAGCCTGGGAAACAGTGAGATCCCATCTCTACAAAAACAAACAAACAAAAAACAACAAGCAAACAAAAAACAGCTGGATGTGATGACACTCATCTGTCGTCTCAGCTACTCAGAGGCTGAGGTGTAAGGATGGCTTGAGCCCCAAAGTTCGAAGCTGCAATGAGCTATAACTGGGTCACTGCAATCCAGCCTGGATGACAGAGTTAGACCTTGACTCAAAAAAAACAAAAAAGAAAAGAAAAAAATTGACAGCATCAGAAAGAGTAAAATACCAATATAATTGAGGGTCCAGAAATATTGATCACATTTATCATCAACTGACTTTTGAAAATAGTGCTAAGACAATTCAATGGGGGCAAAATAGTCTTTTTCATTAAATGATGCTTGGAAACATGGATATCCACATGCAAAATAATGAAATTGGACTCCTACCTCATATTGCATATAAAAATTAACTCAAAGTTGACCTAAGATCTAAATGTAAGAGCTAATATTGTAAGTATCTTCAAAGAAAACATGGCGTAAATCTTTCTGACTTTGAATTAGGCAATGATTTCTTAAATAAATGACACTAAAAACACAAGCAACAAAAGAAGAAAATAGGTAAATTAAAATTAAAACCATTTGTGTTTCCAAGGACAATATCAAGAAAGCAAAAATACAACCCACAGAATGAGATAATTTTTTTTAAAATCATGTATTAGTTAAGGGAGGAATTTGTATTTAGAATATGTAAAGAACTGTTACAATAATAATTAAAAGGCATATAATTCAATTTTTAAAAATCAACAAGAGATCTGAATTAACAGTTCTCCAAAGAAGATACACAAAAGGCCAATAAGCACATGAAAAGGTTCTCAACATCACTAGCCATCAGGGAAATGCAAATGAGATCTACAATGAGATATCACTTAACACTCACTGGAATAGATATATAATCAAAGTGATAATATCAAGTGTTGGTGAGGATGCAGAGAAATTGGAACCCTCATGCACTGTTGGTGGATACCCACGTGATATAAAAACAAATGTCTACACAAAAACTTGTGCACAGATGTTCTTTGCAGCATTATTTATAATAGCCCAAAATTGAAACAGCCCTAATTTCTATCAACTAACAAGTGAATAAACAAAACGTGGCATATCCATACAAGGAATATTATTCAGCAATAAAAAAAGAGATGAAGTACTGATATGCACCACAACATGGAAAAACCTTGAAAACATATCAAGTGAAGAATGCCAGACATGAAAGGCCACATATTATATGATTTCATTTATATGAAATGTCCAGAACAGGCGAATATATATAGAGAGAAGGCAGATTAGTGGTTGCTTAGGCTGAAGGGTTGGGGAGGACAAAGGGGTGACTGCTAATTAGTATGGGGTTTCTTTTTTGGGGTGATGTAAACGTTGTAAAGTTGATTGTGGTAATGGTGGCACAACTCTGAATATACTAAAAACCACTGAATTGTATACTTTGAATGTTTGAACTGTGTGGTATGTAGATTTTATCTCAAGTTGTTATAAAAAATTAAATTACAAATGCAATTTGTTTGTTTGCTTCTTGGGGAAAAA